AAAAATACAAAAATTAGCCAGGCGTGGTGGTGCACGCCTGTAATCCCAGCCACTCGGGAGGCTGAGGCAGGAAAATCACTTGAACCTGGGAGGCAGAGGTTGCAGTGAGCTGAGATTGCACCACTGCACTCCAGCCTGGGCAACAGAGTGAGACTCCGTCTCAAAAAAACAAAACAAAACAAAACAAAAAACTGGGGAATATAAAATTTCGCCATACTATCCTACATCCCCCTTGAGTTTTTAGCAACGATAGTAATTGTTATATGATGCTTAACGCGTAATTACTGTACCTCATTTACATAAGGTGGTTTCAGACACATCATCTTGTTTATGTATGGCCTCTCCAAACAAAATGAGTTTAGGACAAAAGAGGAAATCCTTTTCTAAAAGCAGTTTTGTCCGTAAGTTACTGCCTCAAGAGGCCGCAAAGTTTGAGCAAAGCTTTTCCGAAAGTAATGGATTGGTAATGGGTGACTGAGGTCCACAAAGCTCGATAAGAGGCTCCTGGTCCGTCTACCAGGTTCTTAGAGGGAGGTGCCTTTGTGTGTTCGGACGCTGCACTGAGACACGTGAGGTTTTTAAATAAACTTTTGATTTTGAAATCTCTGGGACTAATTTTAAACAGTGAACCCGACAGCGAGGACCTACACACAAAAGTGCTCCCGGCCTTACCAAACAACGCAGACCCGGGGTCACGCCTCGTCCTGTTTCAACAACAACACCCAAGGGCTTCCCTGGAGCCCAGGGCGTGGGAGGGAGACTTGGGTTTGAGTTCTGCACCTTGCGGAGGTGGTTAGTTATTTAATTGTCTTCCACCTGAATTTTCCTCAGGCCCAAATTGATGAGACCTCCCCGAATCCCTCCCCTGCCCGAGTTACTAATGACGGCGTGAGGTCACACCTGGCCACTCAAAACCAGCTCCTTGACGCAGGTGACCCTCCGCCTCGCGCAGCTCACGCTTCCCATCCCCCGGACTCCACCCCCAGCGGGAGGCCACGGGGCCGCTGTGCGCACGCGCCGCCGCACACCGGGGGCTCTCGGGCACCCGCGCGGCGCCGGTTGGCCTTCCCGGCGCTCGCCCGGGGGCGCGCTTGCGCGCCAGCGGCTGCGGACACCAGCCTGCGTCCCCGGCGCGGCGGGCCATGGAGGCCCTGAGGAGGGCCCACGAGGTCGCGCTCCGCCTGCTGCTGTGTAGGCCGTGGGCCTCGCGCGCCGCCGCCCGCCCCAAGCCCAGCGCCTCGGAGGTGCTGACGCGGCATCTGCTGCAGCGGCGCCTGCCGCACTGGACCTCCTTCTGCGTGCCCTACAGCGCCGTCCGCAACGACCAGTTCGGCCTCTCGCACTTCAACTGGCCGGTGCAGGGCGCCAACTACCACGTCCTGCGCACCGGCTGCTTCCCCTTCATCAAGTACCACTGCTCCAAGGCTCCCTGGCAGGACCTGGCCCGGCAGAACCGCTTCTTCACGGCGCTCAAGGTCGTCAACCTCGGTGAGTGGCGACTGCCGCGCCCACGCGGTGAATTGATGTTTATACATATTCGTTTGTTTTCTAGGTATTCCAACTTTATTATATGGACTTGGCTCCTGGTTATTTGCCAGAGTCACAGAGACTGTGCATACCAGTTATGGACCCATAACAGTTTATTTTCTCAATAAAGAAGATGAAGGTGCCATGTATTGAAAGTGTGCGTCAAAGAACATAAATATCAGTGGATTTTCTCTGTGTATATGTGCAGTATTTATTTTTGATCCTTTAAAATAAAACTTTTGCAAATACTTTTTTCTTTCTACAGTATCTGCTTCTTTAAGATGAATCATTGCCCTCAAGAGGTGAAGCTTTTTATACATCGTTATATATTACATACTCTGTTTAGCTGATGTGAACTACAAACACATGAAGCTTCACACCATTTTTTCCCTAGAACTAGGTTAACCTACAGATAAAAAATGATTACAATGTAATAGATTCTATAGTTAATTAACAATTTAAATCAACTCTGAAGAGAAAATATAGATGCCCACACAAAAGAGAAGGGGGGAAAATCTTTTATGTAACAATGGAAAAAGAAGTAGAAGACATTAGGATGTATGATGGAAATATTACATCATTGGCAAATCCAAAATTGATGAGAATCTAATTGTAATCTCAAGTCTAAACCATTCAGCTGCCAGGATTGTAAATAGAAACGTTTTAAAGGCCTTGTGCCATTTACCTGGAGGAGGGGTTGGAGTGTAATGTTGAAACTTCTTGTTGCTTAAAGAGTCCAAAACCATATCGTTTGTAAAATGTAATAATAACTGGTTAATATAAGTGTAGCAAGGTGAATGAAACTCAGACTTATTAAAAGTTAAAACAGCTTTCCTATAAAGCTGTAAGAACAATTAAGATCTTCTAGAAAGATGCAGAAAAATAAATTTGGTAACTGTTTATAAAAGCAATTAACTGAAATGGTACATATCCATAGACTTATTGGCAATAAGGAGTGGGCTGAAATTTTAAAGACCTAATGGCACTTTTGCATTTGAATTTTATTAACTTAATTGCATTTTTGAAAGCCAAGTCATTTAAAAAAATGTATCCTTGGGGTAGTCACAAAATACCCAGATGAATGGTAAATTTCAGACATTTGGAGTAATTTAGGGAGAACTAAGTAGAACTATTTAATTTCTAAACCAATGGGTGTTTAAGATTTATGATCTCTCCCATAATTACAAACATACATTATATATCATTTTATGTTAATGTGTTGCTGATACTCTGCAACACTTACACATTTTTGTAGCAAAACATTTTATAAAATTCAACATTTGGATGCTTATGTCAAGTCAGTAGAGAAAGTGAGTGGAAGTGACTGAGGTGAAGGCACCAGAATAATGAAGTAATACAAACTAGCTTCGTTAAAGGTAGTCATTTTAAATGATCTACAGAGTGAACTGTTCTTCAAATATATGTGGTGTTCACTTGTCTAAAAGCAATTCTAAGTAACACTTTAATCAAAGAAGTACTTATGCCAATATATTTAGTCCAGAAGAATATACTTGACACTAGTTAAATGAATGGCTTACACAAAGGAGATAGTGTTACATTAAGCTTCATTAATAATAAAACAACTGGCTATTAGCATTTTGCAGGGAAGGCTAGAACTGATTTCCTCTGTAATGGGCAAAGTTAAATAACTATAGCTCATAAGTTTTAAGTCAAATACTGCTCATTCATTGCTGCTGGTCTTGTCAATAGTGGCTGTAAAGGTTTGGTCCCAACACAAGGCTGATAAAATGGTCTTTAATTACCAGACTATAAATACAGCTTTTCAGTAGAGTTGCACCTCTTTTCACACTGGCCTGTTTGATTTCTGATAATTTGTACTGCTGACTCTGCTTACCTGTTTTTCAATAGCTATAGTCAGTGTGACTTCTTGCCCATATGTGATAGGTAAGTGTCCTTGGAGAACATCTTTGACAAACTACCCTATTGATCTCTGTAATTCTCTGCTGCTTGCAGCATTAAACAGGGCCTTGATTTCTTGTCTGATGTGCTCACTGTATAACAAGTAAATGTAATATTTTCTTGTATTACATGAAAATCAATAGACCTCTTGCTCTTACGGAGTTGATCATGGTGAAGGATGAACTAACTCAACAATGGGTAAAGGCGTGGTTTAAAAATTTAAATATCATTCATTGGATTTATTAAGTCTTGTAAACTTGTAGTCTGAAAACAATACTTCCCATTGAACAGCAATGGTTTAAGTTTTTTCTTTAAAGCTGCATATTACACCAAAGTATTATGGCCTGAAAGGGAGAAAGTATAAATGTGTAAGTCAGGAGACTGAGTCTATTTTTAGTATTGGTGCTGTCTTACTTTTTGACCTCAGGCTAATAACTCTCCTCCTTTGTGTCTTGGTTTTTCCACCTGTAATCTGAGAAGAACGAAACAAGAGACATTTCTACCCGAAAATGTACATCAATTTTACTTTTGTCTCTGCAAAAGCTCTGTTTTTATAATCCACATTCTTCTGCTCCATTATACTTAAAGGACTTCATTAATTAAAAAATTTCAAAAATAAGGTGATGGAGAAAGAAGGAGAGATGCATTGATAGCACATGCCCACTAACCCTGAAGTGGCATGTGGGGAGCTGAAGAGGCCCTTCTCTTCTGCATATCAGTAGTTTTCTTAATTGGTGAAACCACTGATTAGCTTTTCTGTCATATTTCTTTGACAGGATTTTTATCTTTAATCCAACCAAAACTGTTTTAATAAAGGTGTACTTTTAGTACAAAACCTTGCATCTCTTCTATTGTTATTTCTATACAAATGAATTATCACGTATTGGAATAAATTTCTAGGCAAATTCCTAGGCAAAATTCTTAGTTCCTGTGTAAGTTGTGAGCCACTATAAAGATGCAGTAACCTATTTGGGAGCGTGAGAGAGGCTGCTAATACAAAAATCTCTATTTTCTTAGTGTTGATGTCCTAAAATGCCAAATTGTAGAAACAGTTATAGTTTACCACACATTTTGGGGCATTAATATTTTTCTAACGTTGACTTCCGTAAAAATTCAAACTTTTCTTTTTGAGAAGGAGTTTCAGTCTTGTTGTCTAGGCTGGAGTGCAATGGTGCGACCTTGGCTCACTGCAACCTCCACCTCCCAGGTCCAAGCGATTCTCCTGTCTCAGCCTCCTGAGTAGCTGGGATTACAGGTATGCACCACCACGCCGGCTAATTTTGTATTTTCTGTACAGACGGTTTCACCATGTTGGTCAGGCTGGTCTTGAACTCCTGATCTCAGGTGATCTGCCGGCCTCGGCCTCCCAAAGTGCTGGGATTACAGGCATGAGCCACCAGGCCTAGCTGAAACATTTGTAATTATTAAAACCGTGTATCTTTTAAAGTACATTTTACTTCATGTCATTTATATTCACCCAAAACTGTAAGCATAGAACATCTATAGTTCTTCATGAAATATCTTTTAACTCTGTTAAAGAATGATGTTTGAATAAGTGGGATGACATAAAAGGCAAAGATCTTGGTTTCACTGCACTGAAAAGCTAATGCAGATAACAGAAACCTTATCCTAAAGCTAGTGGATTAAGTATCTACTGTTACTCAAACAATAATGACATTTGGGGGCATCTTAACCTAAACAAGTACTTAGCATTACATCTCACCTGGGTCAACAGTCTAGAGTATCAGAGTTAAACTCTGTTACTGTAAATTAATGGAAAATGTAACTGCACTTTGCTGAAAGATCAATGTCCAATAAAGGCTGCACGATCAAATCTTGTTGCAATGATTGAGGTCTTTAATCGCC